CACTTCAAAGGCTACAGCAAGCAGACAACATAACCTGCCTCTTCTGCGGTGTCTTTCATTCAGTTCTGTTTCTTCATGAAGTGGGAAGGAAACAAGTTTGGGCCCACCTGAGATTGGGGTGTAGACGGAAGGAGTGGGGAGAGATGCAAACGACAGAACACAACCGAAGGCCTTTTTAAAAGTCAGGATCCATAGCCTTACTTATCACTGTAAAGGGAACAGAGTCGGCTCCATCCTTCCTCATCCTTCTTTAACCCTCGCCTACCAAGCCCTGGAAGACAGGGACGCAAGAAGAGCTCTAGCGCGGAGGGTCTGCCTGAGTGCTGGTCTTTCCCATACAAGATGTAGCAGCAGGGATGGGAGGGTGAGCTGGACGACTCCACAACACACACACAGCCCGCCCCGCCTCACCTTCTCGATACTCTGGTCTACAGCCTTCTGGAAGACCCGGGCCACCAGCAGCGTGACGCTGGTCACCAGCAGGAGCAGGGACAACGTCCCCGCCGTGTAGAAGCAGCATCGGCCCATTCTGTGCGCCGCTCACGGGCCGGGCCGGGCCGCACCCGCCAGGGATCCAACTGCAAGGAGGGAGGAGCCGCCGCAGAGGCGTCGAAGACCCGGGACCCTTCGGCGCCACGCCCACGCCCTCCCGGCGCACGGTTCGTGCGCGCAGCTCTGGGCTCCGCGGCCTGGCGAGCGCGGCCCCGGGTGCACCGGGCGGATGGGGCCGCGGAGGGACGGGCCCGGACTCGGTTTCGGTTTCCTTCGCCGGGCAGCCGTGGCGCCCGCCTAGCGCAGCTCGGGAGAGTGCAGGGAGCGCGCAGGGACGTGACGTTCGCGGGCCGGGCTCGCCGCAACCCCGCGAGGCAACCGCCGGCGACTGCGCGGGGAGGCGGGCGGGGGCGGAGGCCGCAGTCATGTGCCCTGCGGCGGCGGCAGTGATTCGGCCCGCGCCCTCCCCGGCCGGTCCCCGGTGGCCCTGAGTGGCTGCGGCGCCTGAGCCAGGCCCGGCCTGGCCGCTCCCAGCGCCCTGCACCGCAGGCCCAGCGCTCGCCCCACCGAAATTGCCGAACCTGGTTCACACACTCATTTACTCATTCCGCAGATAGGTCTGAGGGCCTCCCATGGGCCACGCGCTGGGGATTCAAGGTGGCTGGGACATTCCCCTGCTCTAGAGGCGCTCGCAAGTTAGCGGGGACACCGTTACCGCAATTACAACACAATGTAGCAAGTGCTTCTACCAGGTGCCTGCTGAGATCATGCCAGCAAGCATGTTCTGCCTGGATGACCTAGGGCCCCACATTGAACTGGGGCCTGGGGGATGCATAAGTTTGTCACGTAAGGGGCATGTGCAAGAATGGAAGATGTGCAAAAAAGGGAGGAGGAGGCATTTCACGGAGAAGGAAACGGTGAGCAAAGGCATTGGGGGTGAAAGAGCAAACACACAGGTGTGCTCCCTTTCTGCCTTCCCAGGAGTGGAAGCAGCCTGAGGCCCTCATCCAATGCAGATGTCTGTGCCGTGCGTCTTGTCCAGCCTGCAGAACCATGAGCCAAATAAACCTCTTTTCACTACCCAATCTCAGGTATTGTTATAGCAACACAAACAGACAAGGGCTCTTTTCCTCTAAGACTATTTTCTGTTTGTAGCTCTTATCAAAGGTGCTGGAAGTGCTTGATCCTGACCGGAAGCTGGAGGACACATGGGCTTATTGTCAGGACACCAGGAAAGGAATGAAGGAACCCACGAAGCTTTTAAAAAAACATTCTACCCAAGTCTACCTGGGACCGTGAGTATTGTTCTTAACCCTTCGATCATTGCATATTGTAATTCTTTAATGATCTTATCTTTAGTTCCAAGAAGACGTCTGTGTCAAACGCAGGCCAATGGCTTTATGAAGAAAAGCCACATAAAATGGATTTGCTCCATGAAAATGGTCCTCGTCCTGGTCTTCATGAAAATGTATGCAAAGCAGTTAGTGACTTCTGCAAGTGGGTTACTACTTTTGTAAGTTAGTGGTAATATTTAAACCTACTTTTCCCTCAATTCATGCAATGTGATATTCTTCCAGGGAATTTCGGACATCGATGAAGAGTTCATCTTGAAACAGTTTGACATTGACTATGAGACCAAACCAAGCCATGATGCGCTCCACACGATGAAGCTAAATCAGGTTCCTCTGGAGCTAAAGCGTAGTGTGGGGCTCAGTAAACTGCAGGAGACAGAGTTCTTCCAGAAACTAGGCTATGAGAGGAAACTCCAGAAACCACAGGTAATTGCAGAAGGGGACCAGACCGAAAATCAAATGGCACTGGGAATTATGTTACTTTCCACAGAATCCTTATAAGCCAAAGTGGGTGAAGATGAGGTATGGAGCATGGTATTTGAACCCCAAGTTGTGGAAAAAGCAAAGAGTAGACGAGCCTCTGGTTGACCCTGAGGTCTCACATAAGGCTCAAGAGGAGAATTTTAAAAAGGAGCTGCAGGAACAGGTATGTATTTATACTGAGATTTGATCATCTGAACCCCTTTCTTCAAATGTGGGTACTCTTTTAGGAGGAGTTACTTGCAGACCTTCACGGAACAGTTGCCTTTAAGGATTTCATTCTAAGCAGGGGCTACAGGACGCCACGTGTGAGTAAAGGGTCCTTTCAGAAGGCCCTGCTAATCTAATGAAGGTTCTCTCATTTTTTTTTAGTTCCTTGAGAATATGTATATCGGGAAGGAATGTAAACGTGCATGTAATAAGACTCCTATAAAACGAACTCAAGCATAGAAGAATCGTAGGAGAATGATTAGGCAGATTTTATTACTACGTACTTGGCTATTTCTCTGTCTCCTTTTAAAGATTAAACAGAGTTTATGATGAGTGTCCCACTGTGGATGTTCAACTTTGACTTGGCAACATCTGTAAATGTAATACCTGATGGTTATAAGCATTTCTCAATGGATTTCTGCTTCAGTTAATCAACATTTTGTATACTTTATCACCCATGAGATCAATATTCACATGTAATCTTCTCATATTTTTGTGGCACGTGAATATTATATAGGTATATCAACTATTGGTAAAAATAAATAAAGGCATAAATAAAAACAGACTTACTCTATTGCCTTTTTCCCAGGTTTTTCC